AGACGCGCCTCTGAGCACGGGGAGAGGGGACCCGGGAGGGAGGTCGGGGAGGGAGTCGTGGAAGAGGTGCTTTTTGAGCTGAACCTGGAAGACCCCGGCACAGGGGATCCCTGGGCAGACTCCCGGAGGCTGCACTGGCAGGACCCCCTGAAGGCCTCAGCTCTGGCTTGCCCTGGAGCTCAGGGCCTACGGACGACGAGGGACGAGGAGCCCGTGTCTCTCGGATGGAGTGCGGGGGGGCTGGCACCAGCACCCTTCTTGCTGTGCCCCTGGGGTGGGGGTGAGGAAATGGGGGGTCGGTGTGCAGTGAGAGGCAAAGAAGGCTCCTTGGAGGTGCGAGGTGGGCTGTGGGGGTGGGTGGGCCGCAAAGCGGCACCCATGGGGGGCTCTGGGCTGGTTTGCCGGCCTGGGGCTTCTGGCTGGGGTGGGACCTGTGTTGGGTTCCAGGCATCAGCTGCCGCTTTCTCAGGGCAATGCTGCGTCTGCCTTAGTTGCAGAGGAGGAGGACGAAGGGTTTTCTGGGTCCGGAGTGGTGCTAGCCAGATCCACTGCACGCTTGGGGTTTCCGCTCCCACCCTGGCCAGGGCCCTGGGCAGCTTCCCCAGTGGCATTTGCCATACCCCACCCAGCCACGTGCGGAGCCACGAGCCGAGGCCACTTCCCTTCCCTGACCCCCTCCCCCCAGGATGAGTGGACGCACATCCTGCTCTGGGCAGAAGGGCAGGACAGGGGCCCTGAGTAACGGTGGCCTGGGGTCAGAGCCAGGTTCAGCTGCGAGGCTGCTGGTGGCTGTGGAGGTGAGGGGGGCAGGGGGGTCCCGGATGTTAGCAGGGTGGGCCCTGGGGAGTGGGTGGGGGCCTGGAGGCTTCTTGGAGGAGGGTCCAGGGCCTGTCCCGCCCCTGTTCCTGCCTGCAGGAGTTGTTTACTCAGAGCAAGGGGTGGTGGGGAGTGAGCTGCTCTCCAAATCCTGGCTTGGGCCAAGCTGACATTCTTGGAATTCCGAGTGTGTGCGCTTCCTATCCCTCCATTTCCCAGCAGAGCCCCTGAGATCTGGAGACTGCCCCAGCCTCAGGCTCTGTGCATCTCCCCCGAGCCCCCACCACATATGTGCGGAGGCCCCTGGGGGCCCAGGCCTGTCCTCAGTCCCGACTGGGCTCTACCTGAGGACCCTGGGGAGCCTGGGCCTGGCCCTCCTCAGGCAAGCGGGGGTGGGAGGGAGCCTGGTGGCGGGGGCTCCACTCTGCCCATCTTTCCTTTTGCAGAGCTTGGGGCTTCCTTGGTCGCACCCACCACCTGCCTGCCCACTGGTCAGCCTTCAGGGACCCTGAGCACCGCCTGGTCTCTTTCCTGTGGCCAGCCCAGGTATGTCAGGGCCCGGCTGGGCTGGATGGTTGCTACCTGGACCTCTCCTTCATCTTCCTCCTAGAACTGAAGCGCTGCGGCATGGCGCGCGCCTGCCTCCAGGCCGTCAAGTACCTCATGTTCGCCTTCAACCTGCTCTTCTGGGTGAGTCCGGGGGCCGGGGTGGGGGCCCGGGACTGTCTGTGTCTCTCCTGTTGCTGTGCCCCAGCTGGGAGGCTGTGGCGTGCTGGGTGTCGGCATCTGGCTGGCCGCCACACAGGGGAGCTTCGCCACGCTGTCCTCTTCCTTCCCGTCCCTGTCGGCTGCCAACTTGCTCATCATCACCGGCGCCTTTGTCATGGCCATCGGCTTCGTGGGCTGCCTGGGTGCCATCAAGGAGAACAAGTGCCTCCTGCTCACTGTGAGTGCCGGGGCCCAAGCGATGCTCCGGGTCGGGTCCCTGTCTGAGCCTGCCCCCTCCACAGTTCTTCCTGCTGCTGCTGCTGGTGTTCCTGCTGGAGGCCACCATCGCCATCCTCTTCTTCGCCTACACGGACAAGGTACGGCTGCCTTGGCCGCAGGCCCAACTGCAAGGGGCCCTGCTGACCCCCCCCGCACCCCCAGATTGACAGGTATGCCCAGCAAGACCTGAAGAAAGGCTTGCACCTGTACGGCACGCAGGGCAACGTGGGCCTCACCAACGCCTGGAGCATCATCCAGACCGACGTGAGGCGTGGGCAGGTGGGCGGGGTCGGCGGCTGCCTCAGCCCGACCTGAGCTTGCCCCCCAGTTCCGCTGCTGTGGCGTCTCCAACTACACTGACTGGTTCGAGGTGTACAACGCCACGCGGGTACCTGACTCCTGCTGCTTGGAGTTCAGTGAGAGCTGTGGGCTGCACGCCCCCGGCACCTGGTGGAAGGCGGTGAGTGAGACCCCCACCCTGGGGGCTGGTAGTGCCGTGACACGCATGACATCCCTCCCTGCAGCCGTGCTACGAGACGGTGAAGGTGTGGCTTCAGGAGAACCTGCTGGCTGTGGGCATCTTTGGGCTGTGCACGGCGCTGGTGCAGGTATGGCCTGGGGGCCTGCGGGCTCCCTGCCCTGCCATGCCCAGTCCTCCTCCCCTACCTACAGATCCTGGGCCTGACCTTCGCCATGACCATGTACTGCCAAGTGGTCAAGGCAGACACCTACTGCGCGTAGGCCGCCCACCGCCCGCTTCTCTGCCAAAAGGACGCCCACGGGGAGATGGCCGCACCCACAGCTGCCTTTCCCACCACCAGCCTCGGTGCTCTGCCCCATGCTGGGAGGAGGGAGGGAGGGACAGGTGCCTGGAGCCCCCGGAACCCTGTTTCTGGAAGGCCCTAGCTCAGGTGGCTTCAGGGCCTCCGGACCCCCCCTGGGAGGGGTGGCCACGTGCTGGCTGCGGAACCCAGGGCAGGGGTGGGAGGGGCCTCCAGCACTTTTTATATTTACGTATTCTCCAAAGCAGTGTTCACACGGGAGCCAGCCTGTGGCCCCCAGCCTCCTGGAAAACAGGTTGGCGCTGGAGGAGCCGGGTCTTGGCATCCTGGAGGTGGCCCCACTGGTCCTGGTGCTCCAGGCGGGGCCGTGGACCCCTCACCTACATTCCATAGTGGGCCCGTGGGGCTCCTGGTGCATCTTAATAAAGTGTGAGCAGCAACCTTGCGTCTATTGCTCGTCTGCCTTCCCTAC